AGGGCTGCCTGGGTAGGAGAGACGGCAGCCCCCAGAGCTGTCCTGGACTCCCTTCTCATCTCTCCCCACAGGCAATTTCTAAACCGGGATGACATTGGCATCATCCTCATCAACCAGTACATCGCAGAGATGGTGCGGCATGCCCTGGACGCCCACCAGCAGTCCATCCCCGCTGTCCTGGAGATCCCCTCCAAGGAGCACCCATATGACGCCGCCAAGGACTCCATCCTGCGCAGGGCCAGGGGCATGTTCACTGCCGAAGACCTGCGCTAGGGGACTCCTCATAGCCCTCAGCCCTTCCCTCGTTTCCAGGCCTCTCCCCAGGCTTGCCATCAGCCTTCTTTACTTTTTGAGCCTCTGATTTCCAATTCCCTGCTCCTTCCCACTCCATTAAGAGGCTAGGTGAGGCGCTTCTAGGTTGCTGGGGCTCTGCTGGTTAAGGAACAGGAAGCCTGACCATCTCCCTCCACTACCTCTTCCCTGTGCTGTTACACAGTGTCATTGTTGATGTTAAATTAAAGTCATATTCTTGCTTCTCTCCAGATGGGTTGGGTGCTGGAAAGGACATGTGTGGGGTGAGGCCATGGGGCAGATTCGGTTGGCAAGGATGGAAAAGGTGCTGCCAAAGACAGGCATAGAAGAGGTGGCCCAGGAGGATTGTGCCGGGAGGCAGAACTCAAGGACTGGTCCTTGGATCAGAGAAGACCAGCTCTGGTCTGGGGAGGAATGGGAGGAGGCTTGAGCCCAGCTCCTGCTTCCCCCACCTTGCTCGGCATTGGGCTGGGAAGGGGGCCAGATCCAAAGGACAGAAGCAGAAAGCACACGAAACCTGGGAGTCTGTGATGCCAGATCCCGCGAGGGCCCTGCGGGAGTTTTGGGGGGAGCAGGGCTCTTAACCAGTGGGCCCTGGCCTCAGGCTGCCTCAGGAAGCCAGGCTCATGGGGTCTGCTGGGGGCATGGCAAGTAGAACCCTGGCCCTGTGTGAGGTGAGGCATGGTTGCCAGGTGACTGTGCCTGGGCAGCCACTCGCCGTCAGAAGCACTCTGCTTGCTGTGCTCACCCCTCAGCTGTGGCCACCCTGGTGCCACTCCTTCCCTGGCCACCATGTCACGGCAGCTCAACATAGACGCGTTACGGCAGAACTTCTGGAAGGAGGAATATCTGAGGGAAAAGATGTTGCGCTGTGAATGGTACCGCAAGTATGGGTCGATGGTGAAGGCCAAGCAGAAGGCTAAGGCTGCAGCCCGCCTGCCCCTCAAACTGCCCACCCTGCACCCCAAAGCCCCACTCTCACCCCCACCCGCCCCCAAGTCAGCCCCTTCCAAGGTGCCCAGCCCTGTCCCAGAGGCGCCTTTTCAGTCGGAAATGTACCCGGTACCACCTATCACCCGAGCCCTGCTGTATGAAGGCATCTCCCACGACTTCCAGGGGCGGTACCGCTACCTCAACACTCGAAAACTGGACATGCCAGAGACGCGATACCTCTTCCCCATCACCACCAGCTTCACGTATGGCTGGCAGCTGGGTGAGCCCAACCTCTTGGAAATCACCTCAAAAACCCATGCTTGGCCTCTGACATCTTTTCCCAGGCCCCCCAGTGAAGCAAGAACTGGTCTCCTGCAAGATGTGCCGCATTGAGTCATTCTTCCGCAAGAACGGGGCCTTCGCACTGCTTGATCCCCGAGACCTGGCCCTCTGACCGTGGGCCAGGTGTGGGCTTAGGGGAGGGAAGAAGAAATAACAGGCCTCCTGGTGGGGCAAAGCTGCTGTGTGTGTCTGTGCCCCTCTGCTCTCCCTGTCCCTGAGGTTGCATTCAGGCCTTTCTGAAACTATCAGACCTGCAAGTTGCCCTCTTGCTTTTTCCGTAACCCTCATCACTTTAATCATCCCTTTGAGGACTCAGCAATGACCAGAGGGTGCTGGGAAGGGCGAGCACTACTTCGCAGGCACGGGATCCTCAGCACCAGGGGAACACAGTAGTTCCAGGAAGTTCTGGGTGTTCCTGGGGAGAGAGCGGCTTGTCATTTCGGAGGCCAGGGAAAGGGGCCTCCTGCCACCGCCACACCCCTCCTTGCCCGCCCCTCACCTGGCCCCGAGGGCCCGCAGCCGCTCCGTCCTCTCCCGATGCATTTGCTCCAGCTGCTCCCGCAGGGCGCGCCGCCGCCCAGCCGCGTCCTCCTGGCGGTGCGGAGCGCTGAGCGTCCGCGGCTCAGTGGGGCGGGCGGGGCAGCACCTGGCACACCTGCCCCTCGCGCCCCGCCGAGTCACTGCCAGAGTGCAGTGCGCTCACTTCAAAGGGACCCGGGCGCGCTAAGCTCGGCCCCTGCCCCGCGCAGGCTCCTTGTGGCCCCACCGCCTTCTAGGGGTCTTGCCTGTGGCGGGAGTTGAGCCGGACTGGGCGGGAGCCCCACGGGGTGAACCCGGCAGTGGCGGTTCCTGGCGATGTGGAGGCGTTCCAGGACCTGCAGAGGCGGCAGTCAGCGTCCGGCCGCCCCTCGGTGCCCCGCCCGCTCCAGGCAGGCCCCGATCCCGGCGTGGGGACACACCCGGAGCCGCTGCTGCTCACGGTCCCGCCGGCGGCGCTGCCGCCTGGCCGCGCTGTGCAGCTCCAGCAGCCGCTGCAGAGCCGTCACCTGCTGCGCCGCGCTTAAGCCCGCAGGCGCCTTGGCGGTGCTGAGGGGCGCCGGCCACGCGGCCTTCAAGGCCTTGGGACGCTCAGGGCCGCCCCACCCGACCCCGGAGGGCACCCGGAAGCCAAGCCTGGCCCACCTCCTGCTCCCCCGGTGCGGGGCCCACTCCAGGGCCCTGCAGCCCGTGCGGATCGCGCTCCAGGCCTGGGGGCCCCGGAGAGCCCCGAGGAGCCCCTGCTGCCCGGATACCTCGGCGCGCAGGGTCGCTGGCATCTCGGCTCCGGCTCCGCGACCTGGGAGCCGCCGCCGGGCCGGGGGCTTCGGGCGGGTAAGCGCAGCCCACGCCCCCTCCCGGGCGGCCCCCAGCTTTGCCACCGCCGGTGCCGACCTTTGTGGCTCGCCTTTGATCATGCTCTGCGTCAGCGTGGTAGTCCTTCTCCGGAGGTTTGGGCTCTCCCTGCCCACAGGCTTTGGAGTCTGTGCTTTCAGGGACCCGCAGGAGTCCCTCGGATGGCTATGGGGGTCGCCTTCCTCTGGGGGCTGCACAGTGGCCTCTCCGGGAGCCACCTCCCAGGCTTGTGAGATATTGCCTTCCCAAGACCGCAGCATCTTCTTCCCTGGACTCTGGGGACTCGCCTTTCCCTGGCACTTAGGACTAAATTCTCTTCGACTCCTCCCTCTGACCCTGAGGAGCCCTTGGGCTCTGGCCCCCGTGTGTCTTCACCTTCTGACTCTGAGGAGCATCTTTGATCTCGCCCCAGGAGGCCTCGGCTCTCTTACGCTGAGGGGTCTCCGCTTTCTGATCCTGAGGGTCCTCCTCTCAGACTCAGGGGTGTCCATCCTTGGTGGTCTTTGAAGTTCTGCTCTCTCCTGGCCCAGGTGCGGGTCCGAGCCCAGCCCTTCAAGGGCATCTTGGGAAGGCAGGTTTTGGGAGGGCAGGTCCCCCGGCCCAGGGGTCCCGGGAGTGAGCTTTCTTTTCTGGGTCTCAGGCTCTGCCTCACTCCTCTCTTCCCTCTGGGCCAGGTCCTGGAAAGGAAAAGCACTTTGGGCCCAGGTTTGAGAGGGAACCTGCAGACCCCAGGGGCCAGCCTTTGCCTGATTCCTGAATTTGTTAAAGCCATTTTATGTAGTGTGGAAGGTGCTTCACTGAAGAGCCTCCTCCTCACCCCAGCAGCCTCCTCCCAGGCAGACCCACCCCTGCCATCCCCAACCTGAGACCCTTGACCTTTTCACCTTGCACTCTGAGCTACCTGGCACCCCAAAACTCCTCCTGGTAGTGGGGTTGAGCTCTTGTAAGGAGCCTGAGGAAGAAAGACCAGTATTGGGAGCTCATGTCCCAGCCCCTCATGCACAGTTCACCTAGACTAGAGCCAGGAAGTTTAGGGAGTCCCAGTGCATGGCTAGGGGTGCCCTGAGGGCGCTGTCTGAACCTCAGGCTGTCACAGTTCATCAATCAGCCAGCCATGCACCTGTCAGGTGTGCCTGCCAACAGCCTGCCCCATCTTTCTCATCCTCCCAGCCAAGGCAGACCACTCCAGAGGGACCTGCACAGCCCCTTCCTCAAGACCACCACAGGAGGCCTGGGAGTGAGAAGGGTCACGGTGCTGGGTGCCTGGGTTCCTCAGCACCGGCCACTCCCACTTTGCCCTGGTGTGCCCATCAGGCCCAGAGAAGAAACCCGCTCTGGGCGTCTTACTTTTTACTCTTATTCAGAAAAACCTTCCTTAGCCTTTTCTTTGTTTCTGACAGCAAAATCAAAGGAAATTCAAGATGAAATTTTAGGCCAGAGCCTGGCCTAAAAACTGCAAGTGTTCATAATTAACAAAAGAAATCTAAAAAAAGAGATGATGTGTTGCCGCTCCCCTGCAGCTGTGGAGGAAGGAGAGCTGTTCTGCATCCATAAAAACCAGTTAAAAGGGATTTCATAAGGTCTGAAATTGAGAACTTTCCCAAGAATACTGCATCTTGTTCTCTTGTGCAATATACAGACGTGTGAATATTCCTAACAGTAACCAAATGGGTGCACTCTCTGTGAAAACGCATCTTTCAAAGAGTTTTTTAAACAAAGGAGACTCCTGGGCCTTTAGAAATAATTGCCACAAACTGCAAAAACAATCTCCAACCTCCCACTTCTGTAATTCTCATCTGTTGTCTTACTAGAAAATTTATTTCTCTGGTAATAATGTTATAATTGATATCCCTGTCTTCTCAAGATGTAAAATACTTGTAAAAACTTCTCTGTCCATCAGAAAATAATTATTGGCACTTTTCTTCTCTCTCATGTGCATGATGGAACAATAAAAAGCTTATGGCTTTGCTAGATCTATTATTTAACAAACAATTTGAGAGTCTGTTTCATTTAAATTAATAGGC